CCTGAACCTCCCTCCCGGATGGGGCGGCTGGCCGGGCGGGGGGCTGACCCCCCCCACCTCCCTCCCAGGATGGGGCGGCTGGCCGGGCAGGGGGCTGACCCCCCCCACCTCCCTCCCAGATGGGGCGGCTGGCCTGGCGGGGGGCTGACCCCCCCCACACCTCCCTCCCAGACGGGGTGGCTGCCGGGCGGAGACGCTCCTCACTTCCCAGATGGGGCTGCTGCCGGGCGGAGGGGCTCCTCACTTCTCAGACGGGGCGGTTGCCGGGCAGAGGGTCTCCTCACTTCTCAGACGGGGCGGCCGGGCAGAGATGCTCCTCACCTCCCAGACGGGGTCGCGGCCGGGCAGAGGTGCTCCTCACATCCCAGACGGGGCGGCGGGGCAGAGGCGCTCCCCACATCTCAGACGATAGGCGGCCGGGCAGAGACGCTCCTCACTTCCTAGATGTGATGGCAGCCAGGAAGAGGTGCTCCTCACTTCCTAGGTGGGATGGCGGCCGGGCGGAGACGCTCCTCACTTTCCAGACTGGGCAGCCAGGCAGAGGGGCTCCTCACATCCCAGATGATGGGCGGCCAGGCAGAGATGCTCCTCACTTCCCAGACAGGGTGGCGGCCGGGCAGAGGCTGCAATCTCGGCACTTTGGGAGGCCAAGGCAGGCGGCTGGGAGGTGGAGGTTGTAGCGAGCCCAGATCACGCCACTGCACTCCAGCCTGGGCACCATTGAGCACTGAGTGAACGAGACTCCGTCTGCAATCCCGGCACCTTGGGAGGCCGAGGCTGGTGGATCACTTGCGGTTAGGGGCTGGAGACTGGCCTGGCCGACACAGCGAAACCCCGTCTCCACCAAAACCAGTCAGGCGTGGTGGCGCGAGCCTGCAATCGCAGGCACTCGGCAGGCTGAGTCAGGAAAATCAGGCAGAGAGGTTGCAGTGAGCCGAGATGGCAGCAGTACAGTCCAGCTTCGGCTCAGCATGAGAGGGAGACCGTGGGGAGAGGGAGAGGGAGAGGGGGAGGGGGAGAGGGAGAGCGTATTTCTGTTTCTTATGCCTTGCTAAGAATACTTATTTGGCTTCCAATAAAATTACTCTAGAAAACCCTAAGAGATTTGTTTAAATTGCTTATTAGTATATGTTATAAAATTGACAGGGCAGTGACTAAAAAAGATTAGAAGTTCACAAACTGTGGGATTTAATTTTCTTTTGGGTAAGCTTAGCAAAAACAATAGGAAATACCCCAGTGGCATAGAGAGCAGAATTCTACATAGGGTACACTCCCTGCCCCAGCCTTGTTCAAATTTACTGTTTTTGGAGGCCTTATTTAGGTCTGGCCCCACCCTGGAGTCTTGCCTCACAGAACTGATTAGAAGAGATGAGAGTACTGGGTGGTGAATCCTGCAGCCTTTCTAGAGCCAGTGCTCACGGTATTCTGAAACCTAAAAGCAGATAAATGGAAAAAATAAAGTATGTATTTTAGGGTCTTAATTTTTAGTTTTTTTATTAAAACCAGTGCTTGCAGAGACATTCCATTTACCAACCTGTTTTCTATTCTTGGAGATGTTGTTGCTCTGCAAGTCAGAAAAAAGTAAATATAAACACAATAAAAATTTCTCTAAGCTGCATTAAAGTTTTTCTTTCTGTATCCCTCTCCTCTGTCTATATTTAGCTTTAATTCTATACATTTTTTAAAAAAATCAGTGACAGAGAAACAAAAGAAATAAAAATGCTGGGCCCTTTTTCTAAATCCAGGGAATTATTAAACACTTAATACCAGCTCCCAAGGTGCTATGAGGATTAAATCATGTAATGTGTTATTCCCAGCAAAGTGCTCTGTAACAGTCCCTTCAGCACATAGTACCTGCTTAATAATCATTGCATTAGTACATGTGAAAATGTTATTTTTCTTTTCTTTTTTCTTGAGACAGAGTGTTGCTGTTGTCGTCTAGGCTGGAGTGCAATGGTGGGATCTCGACTTACTGCAACCTCTTCCTCCTAAGTTCAAGTGATTCTCCTACCTCGGCCTCCTGAGTAGCTGGGATTACAGGCACCCGCCACCATGCCCAACTAATTTTTGTATTTTTATTAGAGACAGGGTTTCACCATGTTGGCCAGGTTGGTCTTGAACTCCTGACCTCAGGTGATCCACCTGTTTTGGACCCCCAAAGTGCCCGGCCTGTTTTTCAAATGCAGATTTATTCAGACATAGCTGCCTTCTGTTTGTTCTGTAAACTTAAAAGAGCCAGCAAAAAATATGAAAATTGATTATCTTCATTTGTCCTAGAAGTATTTGTATTTTGACAAGAGTGCTGAGTGTAAGGAACTCTGCTGTGTCTGCTTTCTCTAACTAATGCTAATAATGAGCCCAAGGGGAGCAACATCAGCTTTGACAGGAGACTTGTTTAAAACTCCCATTCATGAACCCTTTCCAAACCTGCAGTATCACATTACATAGGGTGAGTCCAAAATCACCAAGTGATGTATAAACTGTGTGTGTGTTTGTGTGTGCGTGTTTTTCAGGGACCACTGACATTTATGGATGTGGCCATAGAGTTCTCTTTGGAGGAGTGGCAGTGCCTGGACACTGCACAGCGGAATGTATATAGGCATGTGATGTTAGAGAACTACAGAAACCTGGTTTTCTTGGGTGAGAATAACTTCAGTACACATTTCCTAATATAATAAAACAAGTATTGCTATCTCTAAGCCAGACCTGATTACCTGTCTGGAACAAGGAAAAGAGCCCTGGAATATGAAGAGACATGAGATGGTGGTAGCCAAACATTCAGGTAGGTGAGAGTGAATACACAGATGGCACAGAACTTGCTACAACTGTTCCCTGTCTCTTTGCAGCTGTAGCATTTACCTTTGATCTCAGTGGACTCAACATTTTGTCATTCCAAAGTATCCTGCCATTTGTTTCAGCACTTTATGTCATGGGAAACAGAAACCAGTGTCTGCAAAAGCACCTAGAAGCCAGAAATAAAGATGTATGTGTTATTATTTCTCTTGCCTTTTGAAATGGAGTAATTTGTTATTTTTTGTTTCTTTCAGCTCTGTGTTCTCGTTTTGCCCAAGACCTTTGGCTAGAGCAGAACATAAAAGATTCTTTCCAAAAAGTGACACTGAGCAGATATGGAAAATATGGACATAAGAATTTACAGTTAAGAAAAGGCTGTAAAAGTGTGGATGAGTGTAAGGGACACCAAGGAGGTTTTAATGGACTTAACCAATGTTTGAAAATTACCACAAGCAAAATATTTCAATGTAATAAATATGTAAAAGTCATGCATAAATTTTCAAATTCAAATAGACACAAGATAAGACATACTGAAAATAAACATTTCAGATGTAAAGAATGTGACAAATCACTTTGCATGCTTTCACGCCTAACTCAACATAAAAAAATTCATACTAGAGAGAATTTCTACAAATGTGAAGAGTGTGGAAAAACCTTTAACTGGTCCACAAACCTTTCTAAACCTAAGAAAATTCATACTGGAGAAAAACCCTACAAATGTGAAGTATGTGGAAAAGCCTTTCACCAATCCTCAATCCTTACTAAACATAAGATAATTCGTACTGGAGAAAAACCCTATAAATGTGCACACTGTGGCAAAGCCTTTAAACAGTCCTCACACCTTACTAGACATAAGATAATTCATACTGAAGAGAAACCCTACAAATGTGAACAATGTGGCAAGGTCTTTAAGCAGTCCCCAACCCTTACTAAACATCAGATAATTTATACTGGAGAGGAACCATACAAATGTGAGGAATGTGGCAAAGCTTTTAACCTATCTTAACAACTTACTGAACATAAGAAAATTTACACTAGAGAGAAAGCCTACAAATGTGAAGAATGTGGCAAAGCCTTTAACCAGTTTTCAACCCTTATTACACATAAGATAATTCATAGCGGAGAGAAACCCCACAAATGTGAAGAATGTGGCAGAGCTTTTAACCAGTCCGCAAAGCTCACTGAACATAAGTTAATTCATACTGGAGAAAAACCCTACAAATGTAAAGAATGTGGAAAAGCTTTTCACCGATACTCAATCCTTAGTACACATAAGAAAATTCATACTGGGGAGAAACCCCACAAATGTGGAGAATGCGGAAAAGCCTTTAACTGGTCCTCAACTCTTATTACACATAAGATAATTCACAGTGGAGAAAAACCCTACAAATGTGAAGAATGTGGCAAAGCTTTTAACCAGTCCTCACACCTTATGAGACATAAGAAAATTCATAGTAAAGAGAAACCCTACAAATGTGAACAGTGTGGCAAGGTCTTTAAGAAGTCCTCAACTCTTACTGCACATAAGATCATTCATACTGGAGAGAAACCTTACAAATGTGAGGAATGTGGCAAAGGTTTTAGCCAACTCTCAAACCTTACTAAACACAAGAAGATTCATACTAGAGAGAAACCCTACAAATGTGAAGAATGTGGCATATCTTTTAACCAGTTCTCACAACTTGCTATACATAAGATGATTCACACTTGAATGAAACCCTACAAATGTGAACGATGTGGCAGTTGTTTTAACTAGTTCTCGAACTTTACTATGCATAAGAAAATTCAAACTGGAGAGAAACTCTACAAATGTGAAGAATGTGGCAAAGCTTTTAACCAAGTCTCAACACTTACTATACATAAGATAATTTATACTGGAGCAAAACCTTGGAAATTCAAAGAATGTGGTAAAACTTACAATCCTCAAAACTTCTTACACCTAAAATTCATGCAGGAGAGAAACACCACAAATGTGAAAAATTTGGTAAATTCTTTAACAAGTCTTCAACCCTTTCTGCACATAATATAATTCATACTGGAGAGAAACCCCACAAATATGAAGAATGTGGTAATGCTTTTAACCAATTCTCAAATCTTACTAAACAAAATTAATACTGAAAATGTTACAAACCAGAAAAATGTGAAAATGATTTTAACAAAACCTTCAAATTTTTCTAAACATAAAGGAAATCATACTGGTAAGAAATTATAAAAATGTGAAGAATGTGACAAAGCCTTTAAATGGTTGTCACACTTGATTGTAGGTAAGATAATTCATACTGGCAGAAACTCCCAGAAGTGTGAAGAATATGGCAAAACTTTAATTCCTATACCTTATTGCACAGGAAAGCATTTATACTTCAGAAAATGTTGTACTGATATAAAGAATGTAGAAAAGCCATTAATATGTGCTTACATCTTATTCAACATTAGAGAGTTAGTACTTAATAAAAGCATTATAAATGCAATTACTGTCAAAACTCAGCATAAGGTTTTGTTTTAGTGTGTGGTTTGTT